TTATCCGTTATGGCATCCCCTTGTGGCAAGTTAGGTGTTCAATAAATATCGGTGGAATGCATGTGATTACACTTCATGCCACAGTATATAAATATGATTTTAACTGGACAGGGAACTGCAAAAGTTTCCCATATTGATCCTTTTTGCAATCTTAATTATGGTACTCTGAGCTGGGATATTGCCTAAACTGTCTGGGCTACAACAAACTCTGAAGGGGCTTTTACTTCCACGTCCATAGTGGTTGAGGGTTCGCGTTGTGTGAACGCTGGAGCCTCACGTGAGTAGCTGAGTAGCGAGGATGGTCACTCCCAGATAAACGAATACAGGATTCTCGCGGCTGGGAGCGGTCGCCCGGCGAGGTCGGTCATTCTGCCTGTCCGGTAGCACCACGAAACACCTGCCACTGACACCTCCCCACCAGCCCCCGAGGGTTCGCGCAGGCATCCCGAGCCGCGCCCCCTGGTCCGCCGCAGCCAGATTCCCTCCCGGGCGGGTTACGCCCCTAGGCGCAAAACGGAACCACTCCGTATGAAGAAGACAAAGTATAACCAGTCACACCAAAGAGAGGCAGCATTATTTAGACAGCCGGCTACTCCCCCAGAGACTCCACCCAGTCCCCTGGGCCCGGCGTCCAGCGCGCAGACGGTGCCCGGCTCCAGGAGTTCCAGCTCCCTCCACGTGTCCTGTCTTCCCAGCAGCCTCCTCTGCCGCCTCGGGAGGAAAATCTCCTGACAACTCGCGGTCTGCGGACTACGACTCCCAGGAGGCGCCGCGCCGCGGCTCTCCCCGCCCCCCCCCGCCCCCCCCCCCCTCCCCGGGACGCGCAGGCGCCTTGGGCTCCGTCAACAAGCCGGGCTGGCGTCGCCTGGATGCGGTTTCTTCCGGGATTTGTAGTTTTTCTGGAGCTACCCGGGCCGTCTGTTAGAGGGACAAGAACTACAAGTCTCGGCTGCCCCAGCGCTGCGAGCCTGGTCACGTGGCGGGGGCCGACCGGGCGTGCGTGCCGCCGTTGATCCGGTGCTGCAGTGAGGAGGTGGTTCTTGCCCGTGTTGTGTGTGTGTGTGAGTGAGAGAGCGAGTGAGTGAGTGAGTGAGTGTGTGTGTGGGGGGGACTCGGCTTGTTGTTGTCGGTGACTTCCCCCTCCCCTTCACCCCTTCCCCTCCCCGCCGCCGCTGCAGTGGCCGCTCCCTGGGCCGTAGGAAATGAGCGATAACGATGACATCGAGGTGGAGAGCGACGTGAGTCCTGGGGCTTCTTCCTTCCCGTGCGGTTTTCTATTTTTTTTTTTCTCTCTTATTCCAGGAAGAGCAACCGAGGTTTCAATCTGCGGTACGTCTCCTACTCTCCATTTCATTTTTATTTTCCTAATGTGTTCTTTCTCCCATTCTTCTAGGCTGACAAACGGGCTCATCATAATGCACTGGAACGAAAACGTAGGGACCACATCAAAGACAGCTTTCACAGTTTGCGGGACTCAGTCCCATCACTCCAAGGAGAGAAGGTGAGTTTCCTGAGAAAGCTGAGTAGCTGGCCTGTCCCCTGTGCTTTTTCTCATATTGCCACAGGCATCCCGGGCCCAAATCCTAGACAAAGCCACAGAATATATCCAGTATATGCGAAGGAAAAACCACACACACCAGCAAGATATTGACGACCTCAAGCGGCAGAATGCTCTTCTGGAGCAGCAAGGTGAGCACCCGAGCTCGTGGGGCAGCTGGCCCCTGGCCTGACCTCTCCCCTTCTTGGGGCTCAGGTGCTCTGCCTGCAGTAGGGATCACACCTGGCATCAGGTGTCTGAAAAGAGCTTTGAGGTCCTTGGAGTGGAATGTGCTGTGTAAGTACCAGAGACTCCAGGTGTTCAGGGACATGCTCACACCCGCCTTTTCCTACAACCACAGGGGAAAGCGAGAGCTGATCAAGTTCTTTGTTCCTGGGGAATTCACTTCTCTTCCTCCCTCATGGAAGATGCAAGTAAAAGGAAATGCAAGTAACCACCTGGGTTAGAAAACCTCAAATAAAATAAAATAAAATGGCAGTAACACACTCCCTTGGTTGCCTTTTAGTCCGTGCACTGGAGAAGGCGAGGTCAAGTGCCCAACTGCAGACCAACTACCCCTCCTCAGACAACAGCCTCTACACCAACGCCAAGGGCAGCACCATCTCTGCCTTCGATGGGGGCTCGGACTCCAGCTCGGAGTCTGAGCCTGAAGAGCCCCAAAGCAGGAAGAAGCTCCGGATGGAGGCCAGCTAAGCCACTCGGGGCAGGCCAGCAATAAAAACTGTCTGTCTCCATCGTCTCATCCTCCTTTCAGTTCGTTGGTAGAGCCCTCAGAACCATTTAAGAGACTCTTTATTTTTCTCTTTCTCCCTTTTTTTTTTAAATTTTTATTTTTACGTAGAAGCTCTTGGACAACAGCTCTCGTTCTCCTTCCCCATTTCCACTGTATATTTTTTAATGTATTCCCTTCAGGGATTCCCTGTCCCCAACAGGAATTTTTAAACCAAAACACCCCAACTTGGCAGCTTTTTCTGTGGAGGACAGACGGCCGGCCGGACCTCTGAGCACATAGTGTCCTGCCCACCCTACCAGCTCCTCCAGCCCTGCCGGGCACATGCCCGGGGGACGCCTGCCCTGCCCAGGTGGCCTCCTGGCCCGCCCTCACCTCTGATAGACTTTGTGAATCTGAACTGCTCTACTTTGAGAAGATGACCGGTTTGGAGTAATCAGAATGAACCCTCCTCCTTTTTAAGGGTTTTTTTTTTTTCCTTTTTCTAAAAAGCTATGTATCGCTCCTATTGAAAGACCAGATCCTTAGAGAAGTTTGTGGTATAAAAAGGAAGTGGGGACAGATTCGCAGCACAGAGTCGCTGGCATGTTTCACTCCTGCTTCTCTCAGCCAGCTGTTTAAGCCTGCGGCGCCAGCCTCACGGAGGGCCGTGTGACACTCTCGTGGTATGTATGGGAGATGGCAGCAGTGAAGCAGCAGCCACCAGGGAGTGGCCATTTGGGGTTGGGACAGGGAGGGTGTTTTGGGTGGCATAGAGGTTTTGTATTGAGGGCCAGTGATGATGTTTTGATATTTATTTCCTGCTACTTAAATTTGAATCTGAGTGAATTGTACCTATTTCTGATGATGTCGGTCTTGCAAAGCGACAGATTCATAAAGTAATGATGAAATCTTTCTTTCTTCCCGTGTGTATTTCTAAGAAATAGAGCCAACTGATTTTGTATGTAAATACCAAGAGCAATTTACCTGGTACTAAACCCGCACCCCAGTGCGGACCCTTCCCAGCCCTCATCCCACTTCCTTTCCTACTGTCCTGGAACCTGTCTCCATTGTGTGATCCAGCCCTGGTTCTGGCTGTGGTCAGCAGATGCCAGTGAAGGGTTTTGTGTGTTTAGGCCTCATTTCTTTGTCTTTTTCCTACTCCGTTCCTGGCATTTGCTGATTTCTAGTGTATACTCTGTAGTCTCAGTTCGTGTTTGATTCCATTCCATGGAAATAAAAAGTATGTTGTACATACTGCCGAAGAATTGTCTTGCAAGTTAAGGCTTCCCCCTTTACTATAAGACTATAAATAAAAACTTATTTTATCCTTCTTGGTGGTGGTGTCTTCTTACCCTTGTTAAG